CGCTCAACTACTTGGCACGAATCCTACACAGTAACACCATGATTATTGCCACGTTTCTTAAATTGAGCTCAACGGGGTCTTGGAATGTCAACTCCCGAGAAAGGAATCAGCGAGCCTTGTGGGGATATGGACCTACTTCTGACAAGTCTTGGTAGTAAGGAAGGCGCATGGGGCCAGCGCCGGAGCCAGGGTGCCACCGAAAAGGGTAAACACCAAGAAAGAAGACAGCCGAGGCGCTGAAGATACTCCTCTTCAATTACACCACTCAGCTCTGGGTCACAAGGCGGGGAACAGCGTACGAAAAACCCCTCCCCTGGCCCTTCTAGCCCCTTTGGTGAAAGATTTCCGTGGACTTTTCCCTGCCTCCGTCGCCAGTCCAGGGCTAAAACTGAGGCTCCTCTACAGGCGTGGCTGGGAGGAAAGTGGTGGTGCGCCTTAACAGCGCAAGCAGCCCGGGGCACGCCGGGGGAAGGCGCTGGGTAGTAGGGACCGCGGACGCACGAGGCCGGGCCAAGGCGCCCAGAGCCGGGCCGGGTAGGGCTCCGATGCCAGAGTGAAGGGGTCGACAGGGGAGAACGAACTCGGGAAATTCTCTCCGGTGACACCCTAAGTGTCGCATGATGCGTTAGTTGACTAGGGGCTCTCACTTTTCCCTCCTTTACTGACCTCGCAATCACTGACCACGCAATCGCTGCCCACGCCGCCACCTCACCTCTCCAGTTCTTGTACTGCGGGATGTAGTAGTATTTGTTCCCGAATTGGTCCGTGCCCACGTGCTCCTTCACTTCCCTTGACAGCGATCTCCACAAGGCGCGGAACAAATCCTGAGACCAACCCATGCCGTCCACCCAGTTTCCAGCGCTGCCAGCAGCGGGACCCGCAGTAGGGGTAATGCTCCAGCCGCCGACCCAGCCCACCGAGGCGGAGAAGTCAGGTCGGCCTCCATCCTGGAGCCCTTCTAGTAACGGCGCTCACCATTGGCCGGATATATCACCGACTGACCAATGGGAGACTCTGCTGTTCCAGTCCCGCCCCTGAGCTCTGTCATGGCGACGTCCAGTGCTCCAGCCGGTGTGAGGACACGATATGCTGGGGTTTTTGTCCGCACGCCAAACGGGTTTGGAGGACCCTCTTCGCCTTCGGAGAGCAGAGTCAACACGGAGGTAAAGAAAACCTTACTTTTTGGCTAACAGGCGTTAATTTCTTTCTCCCCCTTTTATTTTTAAGAGTTTTGGGACTGGAATTAAATAAAGACAGAGATGTTGAAAGAATCCACGGCGGTGGAATTAACACCCTTGACATTGAACCTGTTGAAGGGAGATAGTAAGTTTATTATACTTGTATAATCATTTTTCCTAGACTTTGACTTTGGGCTTTCTGGCAGAAGAAATGAAGCTTCTTATCCAAGATGCTCAAGGAAATAAAATGTGAGTCAAGGATTTTATATCCAGCCAAACTGATTTCAGATACAAAAAGGACGGATAAATTGTCAACAACACAAGAATTCAGAGACTGTTGTTCTCATTAGCCATTCCTTAGGAATCAACCAGAGAATGAAATCATTCAACCAGAATGACAAGAGAGACAGCAACTTAAGGATTGACGGTGAGCAATAATATTAGCAGATAGCAACACTTTGATAAATTAATGTGAACTTTTTTATTATCAGCATGTTATCAGGTGGTTCAGATGGTGTGATTGTACTTTATGACCTTGAGAACTCCAGCAGACAATCTTATTACACATGTAAAGCAGTGTGTTCCATTGGCAGGTATGTATTTAAAATGTAAAAATTTATGAATTAGTTAATGTAAATTTTGATTGCTGTTTTGTAGAGATCATCCTGATGTTCACAGATACAGTGTGGAGACTGTACAGTGGTATCCTCATGACACTGGCATGTTCACATCAAGCTCATTTGATAAAACTCTGAAAGTATGGGATACAAATACATTACAAGTAAGTACATTAAAACATTTGCAGATTGCTTTCTTATACTTTTTAAATGTCTTTTGATTACCAGACTGCAGATGTATTTAATTTTGAGGAAACAGTTTATAGTCATCATATGTCTCCAGTCTCCACCAAGCACTGTTTGGTAGCAGGTTTGTAAGTGTATTCTTTTGTCTTTTGACATAAAATTATCTTAAACCGGTTCTGTTTTTACAGTTGGTACTAGAGGACCCAAAGTACAACTTTGTGACTTGAAGTCTGGATCCTGTTCTCACATTCTACAGGGTATTTTTATTTTATTTCAAACGGCAACTACTTTGCAAGACTTTTCATATAGTTGTATTTGCAGGTCACAGACAAGAAATATTAGCAGTTTCCTGGTCTCCACGTTATGACTATATCTTGGCAACAGCAAGGTAAAATTTAACTTATTTGCTTTTGAAGTTAGCATATGTCAATGTAACATTTATTTCTTCTCAGTGCTGACAGTAGAGTAAAATTATGGGATGTGAGAAGAGCATCAGGATGTTTGATTACTCTTGATCAACATAATGGGAAAAAGTCACAAGCTGTTGAATCAGGTAAGGAAGAACGCATTAATAAATATGACAATACAGATAAACTGAACTATGTTTTTCATTGCAGCAAACACTGCTCATAATGGGAAAGTTAATGGCTTATGTTTTACAAGTGATGGACTTCACCTCCTCACTGTTGGTACAGATAATCGAATGAGGCTCTGGAATAGTTCCAATGGAGAAAACACACTTGTAAGAGATTTTTAAGTATATATTTGGGTATAAGATGAGTAACCTTATTATTTTAATCCTACAGGTGAACTATGGAAAAGTTTGTAATAACAGTAAAAAAGGATTGAAATTCACTGTCTCCTGTGGCTGCAGTTCAGAATTTGTTTTTGTACCATATGGTAGCACCATTGCTGTTTATACAGTTTACTCAGGAGAACAGATAACTATGCTTAAGGGACATTATAAAACTGTTGACTGCTGTGTATTTCAGTCAAATTTCCAGGTAAGAGTGATACAGGAATTTAAAATGTTCAGCCACAGTATCATCTTTGCCTTCTATGTTATAGGAACTTTATAGTGGTAGCAGAGACTGCAACATTCTGGCTTGGGTTCCATCCTTATATGAACCAGTTCCTGATGATGATGAGGTAAATATTATTTTCACAAATGGTACAGTGACTCTTCCTTTTTCTTTATCTTTTTTTTTTTTAGACTACAACAAAATCACAATTAAATCCGGCCTTTGAAGATGCCTGGAGCAGCAGTGATGAAGAAGGATGAATATCATCTTTAGTACCTTTTTGTCTCTGCTGAAACTTTTTAAATGAGACTGTGTTTTTTTCAACTGTATGGTCTATTCCTGACAGCTAAATTAGCCCTAAATGTGGGTAATATTTTTCCTCATGTTTTAAAATGAGGTTAATATTTGCATAAAATCCTAAAACAGACTTCTGTATAGTTTATTTAGTCAAAATGTGTTCCTTGATCCCAGATGTTGTGGCCTGGGAAAGCCCTCATTGCTACAGTACAAGTAACACAAGTCGTTGTACCTCAGTTGTGACCTTCAGCAGATTTTATGAACTATAAGATGCAGTCTCAGAGGATCAGCAAGTGGAGGCCATCAGTATTGACTTTCTCTTACTTGCTGTACTATCAGCCTGCTCGTTTCCACCTTTAAGAATGATTTTGCCAAGAATGATTATATCAAAAATAGTAGTTGAAATGGTAACATCAAAATTATTTTATTCTTTCTTCTTCATGTATTCACATTTTTCAGTGGTTTCATTTAATTAACCATGCTTTATGTTAAACATTTTGGGGCTCAATGTCTCCTACTATCCAAAATGTGCATCACAGGAGGCTTTTAACTTTGTGAAAATCCCATGTTTGCTTTATTTTATTTTAATGTCAGAAGGCAGTTTGCGCTAATGCTTGAACTCTTTTTCTGTGAAACTCATTAAGGTATGACCAAATCCTGCCTCATTAATTCAAGCAGAAAATATCCTGGCAGGGAATCTGGCTTAAACATGAAATGCTGTAATAAAATTTCTATGTTATTGTCTCCGTCTGTGTCAACCCACACGTGATTATCATGAAGGTAATCTTAATTTTCCCTTCCTGATCCTTACCAGCAGTAGACTAGTAAATGAGGCTTTTATGAGCTTGAATACCAAAAGTAAACAGTTGTTGAGGGTTTTTTGTTTTTTTGTTTTTTTCCTGAGATGGAGTTTCACTCTGTCGCTCAGGCCGGAGTGCAGTGTTTTGATCTCAGCTCACTGCAACCTTCACCTCCCAGGTTCAAGCAATTCTCCTGCCTAAGCCTCCTGAGTAGCTGGGATTACAGGCTCCCGCCACTGCGCCCGGTTAATTTTTTTGTATTTTCAGTAGAGATGGGGTTTCACCATGTTGGCCAGGCTGGTTGCGAACTGCTGACCTCAAATGATCCACCCGCCTCGGCCTCTCAAAGTGCTGGAATTATAAGCTTGAGCCACTGCACCCAGCCAGTTGTTGAGTTTTTAAGTGTATAAGGGTTAGACCTCCTATCAGACCTTTCCAGCTAAATGTTTTCCAAACACTTGCTTTTACAATTGATTTTTTTTTCCAATTGGCAGATAAAATTGTATGTATTTACCATGTACAACATACTGTTTTGAAGCATATATACATTATAGAATGACTAAATCTAGCTAACTGACATATGCCTCACATGGTTACCATTTTGTGGTAAGAACACTTTACATCCATTCTCTTATTTTTCAAAATTAATAGTAATCTTGTAATTGTAACTATAGTTACTATGTTGTGCAATAGGTCTCTTGCACTAATTCCCCCTTTTTAACTGAAATTTTGTATCCTTTGACCAATGTTTCTCCAACAACCCTAGCTCCTGGTAACCACCATTCTACTCTCTACTTCTATGAGATCAGCTGTTTGTGTATATGTACTACATTTTCTTTATCCATTCAACCATTGACAGATGCTTAGGTTGATACCATATCCTGGCTATTGTGAATAATGCTGCAGTGAACCTGGTAGTGCAGATATCTCTTTGACATACTGATTTCATATCCTTTGGATATAAGCCCAGTATTAGGATTGCTGGATCATATGTAGTTCTATTTTTAACTTTTTGCAGAAACTCCATACTGTCTTCCATAATGGCTGTACTAATTTACATTCCTACCAAGAATATGCAAGAATTCCTTTTTCTTCACAATAATGCAAGAAATCCTTTTTCTTCACATCCTTGCCAACACTTGTTATCTTTTGTGTTATTGATAGTAGCCATTCTAACAGGTGTTAGGTGGTATCTCGTTGTTTTAATTTGCATTTCCCTGGTGACTGCTGATGTTGATAATTTTTTCATATATCTGCTGGCCATTTGCATGTCTTCTTTTGAGAACTGTCTTTTCAGGTTCTTTGCCCATTTTTAAATGGGTTGTTTTCCTGCTATTGAGTTCCTTATGTATTTTGGATATTAACCCCCTATCAGATCTATAGTTAATATTTTTTCTCCATTCTGTAGGTTGTCTCTTCACCCTATTAATTGTTTCCTTTGCTGTGCAGAAGCTTTTTAGTTTCATGTAATTTCATTTCTGTACTTGTGCTTTTGTTACTGTGCTTTTGAGATCGTATCCAAAAAAATCATTGCCCAGACCAATGTCATGGAGCATTTTCTCCATGTTTTCTTCTGATAGTTTCAAATCATTGATTTATTAAGCCCAGGCCATTCTACTTTCAATCTTGTCCCCTTGGTGAGGATGCATTTGACCTTTGAAAAAGCTAGTTTGAAAAAGCTATTGGCCGGGCACGGTGGTTGTAATCCTAACACTTTGTGAGCTGAGACAGGCAGATCACTTGAGCTCAGGAGTTCAAGACCAGCCTGGGCAACATGGCAAAACCTCGTCTCTAAATAAAAAATACAAAAATTAACCAAGTGTGTTGTGCACACCTGTAGTCCCAGCTACTTGGGAGACTCAGGCTGGGGAATCACTTGAACCTGTAAAGTCACGGCTGCATTGAGCCAAGATCGTGTCACTACACTCCAGCCTGGGTGACATGGCGAGACCTTGTGTCTCCCAAAAGAAAAAGAAAAGAAAAGCTATTAAAATTGGAAATTTATTTTTAAGAAAAAGGAAGTCTGCTTCCAAACTGCAAGTAACTGTTTTACTTACTTCTAGTTATATAGATATATAGGCTCATTATAAATAATTCAAACAACATAAAAATCTAAAAAGGAAGGTAGTGGTCACCTGGAATTATAATACCATAAGGTAACCACCACTAACATTTTCATGGTCATTCTTCATGAATCTCTTATGATACATATAATTTTACATAATGGGATGTTCAACAAGCTGTTGTTATAAACACCCCTCTCTTTCCACATTAGTACCACATTCCCCAGTCCTTACCCCTGCTGCCACAAACCAAGTTATTAACCTAGACTGTGTTCTTTCATATTGCAATCCTATATATATCTATGCAGACATATAGGGGATGTATTTTTATTTTGCAGAACTGGGATATACAAAGTTTTTAAATTATATTTTGCAGTTACAGCTTATATAAATCCCTCTCTGTCATTTGTTATAACAAAGTTATTCTTTTTGTTAACTGCATCATACTGCATTTTGTGAATGTCCCCCAGTTGTTTTCAGCTGGTCCCCTGTTCAAGGCTACATGTTTATTAGTGAAGACTTGGAACTGTACTATATTTTTCTTGGTATATTTTGGTGTACAATTTGTACAATTTAGTTGTTGAATATCATCTTTTTTTTCCCCTCTGAAATGATAGTTTAGCTGGGTATACGATTTTTGGGTTGTAGTCCTTTTGTTTTGTTGGTCTATAGATATTGTGCCCACTTTTTTCTAGCTTCTGGTATTGCAGTTGAGAATTCCAAAGCCACTTTGGTTTTTTTTCCCTTTGTAGGGAATTCATTCGTTACAGCTGGAAGCTTGTAAACTGAGGTTTAAAAGAAAAAAGTAAAAACTTACAGTTTCTTAATCTCGTCAAGAAATCTGATGTCTTTTTTTATTCTCTTCCGTCACTTCTTAGACTTCTTGGGAGCTCTTTCAATGAAGGTCCAAACCTTTTCTCAGCTCAGGTATATTTTCTTCTAATATTTGTCTAATTGTTGCTTCTCCTTTTTCCTTCTTCTTTTTTGGATTATCTAAAAATTGCATGTAACTGACCTCTCTATGTTTCTTCCTTTCTTCCCTTTTTTTTTTTTGAGACAAAATCTCATTCTGTCACCCAGACTAGAGGGCAGTGGCGCCATCTCAGCTCACTGCAACCTCCGCTTCCCAGGTTCAAGCAATTTTCCTGCCTCAGCCTCCCAAGCAGCTGGGATTACAGGTGCCCACCACCACGCCTGGCTAATTTTTTTTTTTTTTTTTTTTTTTTTTTTTTAGCAGAGGTGGGGTTTCACCATGTTGGCCAGGCTGGTCTTGAACTCCTGGGCTCTAGTGATCCACCAGCCTCGGCCTCCCAAAGTGCTGGGATTTACAGGCGTGAGCCACCGTGCCGGGCCTGACTTCGACTTCTCTTTCATTGTCTTATCTTTTCGTTTCTCCTTGCCCTTTTTGTTTTGTTTTGTTTCAATTCTTAGAACTGTAGTTGGCATGTAGTAGGTGCTTAATAATTACTTGTTTTGTTGTTTCTGTCCTATACTTTGAGAGTTTGTGTTTGATATTCAAGGTTACTAATTCAGGCCTGACTGTGATAATTAGGGGAGACTTTTGATTATTGTTTTATTCCCCTCCCCACCCTAAACCCTTGTTTTGTTTTGTTTTGTTTTGTTAAGCACTTGCAAAAATATAGTGGAGAAATATGGGAGGCTTCCACTTGAAACTTTTTAATAATTGTTTATTCAACTGGTATTTGTCAACCCTTATTCACATTGTATATCAATGAATCTATTATGAAGGCAGCGATCATGTATAACTTCTCTCCAGTGCCTTGTACATTTTATATGTTTTCCTTTCACGCTGTCTTGGCTGTCCTTTCGTCACCTAAGGTACTTATATTCTGCCATATTTCAAAGAATACTTAGGCCATTTGTTCACTTCACTTTGATTCCATTTTTAACTAGTCATTATGGTACACCTATGAAATGCCTAGTTTTAAAAAAATATGTAGAAATAATAAATGCACATTTTATTAACATAGCCATAAATCTATTTTTAACCAGAAGCCTAAAAAATCACATCGTAGATCAGCTTGACCTCTCTTTTAAACTTGCTACCATGCCTTTACTTTAGAATTAAGGGAACACCTTAATAGAGAAAAAAAGTTATCCCATGAACTGAAGTGTTCCTTGTGTCCAGTTTATACTAAAAAGCCCCATTTAAAATAGATTTTAAAACCTTTAAAAAATTCTCTAAAGACAAAACCTTAAACTGTACCAATTATAATAATAGATAAAGTAATTTCAAAACGAAGCTCTTCAGTAAGAGACACATAGGTTTGTAGAGCTCAGTATTGGTGAGAGACACACCATTAGCTTTATTATTTAAAATCGAAATGAGACAGTGGTAGAAAAATATTGCATCAGCAAACTAATCTCAATTATTTTTCAAAGCAAAATCACTATTTCACAATGGAAAGGAAAACCTCAAATTAGGTACTTAAATAAGGGCTACACAGTTTTCATTCAGAAATATTTCATTACTGTTGAGTAATATACTAATACTTTGTTATTTCTATAAAAATGATATAACTACTGAAGACTAGAGAAGCTAAAGACGTTTCTGTGAATTCTATAATTTTTATAAACAAATACTTTGGTAAATTTCCATTTTTTTAATTTAATGTTTTCCATGTTCAGGTGCTAATTATTGAGCCCGAACTAAAAAACTTATCACTAAAGCAGTAAACTTAAAATCACTCTAACTATGCCAGAAATGGAATGGCAAGCCTAGCACAATTAGAATATTGCCTGTCGAAAAATATAGCAGGGAAAGCTAATTACAGAAAGGAAAACAATCACTTTGCTTTCTATTGTAATGAATTTCTGGACATCGGAAGGTTAAATCTAGGGCTCAGGATAGTGCTAGTTCTTCTGTTTTAATTCTGGAAAAGTATTAAATTCAGGGAAGAAAACTAACGAAGTTTAATCATAAACATTTTTTCTTCTTTGCAAAGAATATGTGTGTAGTTCTTAATGTGCTACCTAGAATCACTGTTGTAAACCTCCTGGGTGCTTAGAATTATTACAAATCATTTATTATAATACAAATTTTTCTATCTTGCTAGCTCTATCAGCAACATCCTCAGATACAGAAGGCATACTTCTTTTGCTGCCATGTGGCTTCTTGTTTTTTGTTTTTATTAAAAGTAATCACAAAAACTGCAATTACTTTTGCACCAACCTAATAATTAGACAATTAAAATTTCAAAGGAAGGGGGTAAAATTAAAGAACTATGTTGCGACCTCTCTTAGTTCTCTGTGTGTAGGACTTTTCAGGTGCCCAATGTCCTCTTGACTGACCACTCCTCATGAAGATACTGGTAAACTTTGTGCTAGTGGATTGATAACCGCTCTCCGAGTTCATGCTCTTCTGAGGTCTAGAAAGAAATGGGTGTCTCTGTCCCAACCTGGTTAGTTATTCTGTCTCTAAAAACACAATTAAGTCAATGTTAAGACTAAGTTCATTAAGCTGCTCGTGTTTTTATGCCTTGACAGTTTGTTAATGGTGGTTGCATAAGTTTTACAGAACTAGTTTCGTCTTGTTGCCCAGGCTGGAGGGCAATGGTGTGACCTCAGCTCACCGCAACCTCCGCCTCCTGGGTTCAAGCGATTCTCCTGCCTCAGCCTCCCAAGTAGCTGGGATTACAGGCATGCGCCACCATGCCTGGCTTATTTTGTATTTTTAGTAGAGACAGGGTTTCTCCATGTTGGTCTGGCTGGTCTCGAACTCCTGACCTCAGGTGATCTGCCCGCCTTGACCTCCCAAAGTGCAGGGATTACAGGCATGAGCCACCGCGGCCAGCCTGTAGTCAGCTCTTTAAGGCAACAATTTATTGGCTCAGGTGACTGGCACAAGCCAGTTTTCTTTTGTTCATTTCATCCATTGTGGCAAGGATTAGCAACAGTACTAAATGAGAGCTTGTCAACACCTTCTGTAAAAACACCACCAGGAGCAGGAGAGCTGCTTCTCCCATGTGGCTCAAACACTTAATTCCAGCTTCTCTACACCCTGCATGATGGTATCATCCACTATTGTGTAAATCTGTATATTTTCTAAATAAATACACTGTTCAAACTTATGCTAAAACAAAGAACATTCCTAATAAGTCTTTGAGAACTGAGTTATTAACTTTTATTGTAATATTCTAATGGTTTCTTACATATATATGCAAAATTCAGAGTATTATGGAAAAAGTTATTAGAATAACTCAGTGATGATCACTATGGACATTAAAGAATGGTAAGATTATTTTTTTCATTGTAATGGCTTTATAAAGAAATAAGGCCAGGCGCAGTGGCTCACACCTGTAAACCCAGCACTTTGGGCATCAGAGGCAGGAGAATGGCCTGAACCCTGAAGGCGGAGGTTGCAGTGAGCCGAGATCGCCCCACTGCACTCCACCCTGAGTGACAGAGCAAGACTCTGTCTCAAAAAAATGAAAAGAAAAAGAAATAACAGTGGACTGGAAATCAAAAGTCCTGAGTCTGTCTTAGGTCACTACCAAGGAAACATATACATTTGGATATTTTTTTTCCTTCTTTTTTCATTGGTTAAAAATGAAGGAAGGGCTGGGCATGGTGGCTCACGCCTATAATCCCAGCACTTTGGGAGGCTGAGGTGGATGGATCACGAGGTCAGGAGATCGAGACCATCCTGGCTAACATGGTGAAACCCCGTCTTTACTAAAAATACAAAAAAAAAATTAGGCGGGCACTTGTAGTCCCAGCTATTTGGGAGGCTGAGGCAGGAGAATGGCGTGAACCCCGGAGGCAGCGCTTGCAGTAAGCCGAGATTGCGCCACTGCACTCCGGCCTGGACAAGAGAGCGAGACTCCATCTCAAAAAAAAAAGGAAGGGGACAGAAAACTGGAATAGAAAATTATTAAGGTTCATTCCTGCTCTAAAATCACAAATCATCATATTTTCTAAAGCATTTAAAAATGGTATGCATAAATAATTAGAGGCTTAGGTTCTAAACTAATTATAATTAAAGTTCATTGAAGGCAGAGGTAGAGTGTCATTATAAAAGTTTTATGAATTGTCTTAATACTGAGTGAACACTCAAATTCTAATGGAATGAATTTTGCCTGAATTACACTTTTAAAGCAAAGTTTCCATGTGAATTATTATGGAGCCATCATTGATTACCTATTTGATTTTGCAAGTTTATTCATTTGTAGAACGGGAATAAAATACACCTTACAAAGTTGTAAGAATAAATGAAATAAAGTTCTGAAATATAAGAATCACTCAGCCAATAGAACTTTTTTTTTTTAATACT